TCATCCTTTCTACCCTGTTGTCTGGCTGGGGAAACTAAGGCCTGAGAAGGAAAGGGGCTGTCCTTCAGGGTGAGAACCCAGGGTTTGGTTAAGGAACATCCGTGGGTGTACCTTCTGTGCCAGTGGTAGCTCCCAGGTCTGATGGCAGAGGCACAGTAAACCCATAGTACTTAAAAAAAAAAAAAAAAAAACACCAAAGCCATAAAGTTATGAACAGGCCGGGCGTGGTGGCTCACGCCTGTAATCCCAGTACTTCGGGAGGCTGAGGTGGGAGGATCACCTGAGGTCAGGAGTTGGAGACCAGCCGGCCAACATGGTGAAACCCTATCTCTACTAAAAATACAAAAATTAGCTGGGCGTGGACGACTCCTGTCGTCCCAGGTACTCAGGAGACTGAGGCAGGAGAATTGCTAGAACCAGGGAGGTGGAGATTGCAGTGAGCCAGGATCACGCTACTGTGCCCCGGCCTGGGCGACAGAGCGAGACTCTGTCTTAAAAAAAGAGAGAGAGAAAGAGAAAAGTAAACAAGGCAAGAAAGAAAGAGAAAAAAAGAAAGAGAGGAAGGAGGGAAGGAAGGAAGGAAGGAAAGAAAGAAAAAACAGAGAAAAGTAAACAAGGCCAGAGGTGGCAAGGGGACTCTGAGGAAGTGGCATTTGGGCGTGGGCGGGATGGGTGGGAGAACGGATCTGGTAGCGGAACGGCCCAGTGCGGAGGCGAAGAGAGCTACTCGAGGTGGATTTTGTTTGAGGGACAGCCATGAAGTGACAATGACGGGGAGACTGAGGCGGTGCCGGGTTCTGGGCGGCGGGGGGGGCAGGGGTAGTGAGGGGCGAATGAGACCATAGGGCTGAGATCTGCGGCCGCCTCGGTGCCTCCCCAGCCACCTCCGCCCCTGCCTGCTTCTGATTCAACAGCGCCGACCCTACAAAAACAGGGCCCGCCCATCTCCGAGGATGGCAAAGTCAACAGTGCGGGCACGCGGGCGGCCAGTCCCCGGCGGCCCGCGTGCGTCACGGGGGCGGATGCAGAGGACCAGGAAGTTCGCCGACGACGCGCCCGCCCTGGGCCACCGGCGCCGGCCCAAGTTCGCCGGGGGGGCCCGGAGGAAGCTTGGGGGACGCGACGGGGGAACGCGGAAACCCCGGGGATCTGCAGGCGCGCCCGGGCCGTGTGCCTTCTCTCCGCGTGTCCAAACCGTGTCCCCAGCCGCGCGCCATGCGCTCTGGGGGCGTGCGCAGCTTCGCGCTGGAGCTGGCGCGGGGCCCGGGCGGCGCCTACCGCGGCGGGGAGCGGCTGTGCGGCCGGGTGCTGCTGGAGGCGGCGGCGCCGCTGCGGGTGCGAGCGCTCGAGGTGAAGGCGCGCGGCGGGGCGGCCACCCACTGGTTGGAGGGTCGCAGCGTGGGCGTCAACGCCGTATCCAGCGACTACGCGGCCGCGGAGACCTACCTGCGGCGTCGGCAGCTGCTGCTCCGAGGTGAGACACTCGTCGCGCCGCCCCCGCAGCAGGCTCAGTCGCCTCCTTTTTCTCCTACCTGCAGATACCGGGGAGACCACGACGCTGCCTCCTGGGCGCCATGAGTTCCTGTTCAGCTTCCAGCTGCCCCCGTAAGTCCTCTGGGGTGCAGGGTTGCCCTAAGTTGTCCCCTGAAGTCCCGTCCCTCCACCCTAGGACCCTGGTGACATCCTTCGAGGGCAAACACGGTAGTGTCCGCTACTGTATCAAGGCCACCCTGCACCGGCCCTGGGTCCCAGCACGCCGGGCAAGGAAGGTGTTCACTGTCATCGAGCCTGTGGACATCAACACGCCAGCCCTGCTGGTGAGTGGCCACCCTTGGGGAGGTAGGTTGGGCTCATCCATGTCACTTTCCTCTACACCGACAGGCACCTCAAGCGGGGGCTCGGGAAAAGGTTGCCCGATCCTGGTACTGTAACCGTGGCCTAGTCTCCCTTTCGGCCAAGATCGACCGCAAGGGCTACACCCCAGGTAGCAGGCGGACCGGACTGGGTTGGGACGGGGGAAACTGAGGCCCCACTGCTCCTTGCTGCAGGAGAGGTCATCCCTGTCTTTGCCGAGATCGACAACGGCTCCACACGTCCTGTGCTGCCTCGGGCAGCCGTGGTGCAGACACAGACGTTCATGGCCCGAGGCGCCCGAAAGCAGAAACGGGCAGTGGTGGCCAGCCTCGCGGGCGAGCCGGTGGGCCCCGGGCAGCGGGCGCTGTGGCAGGGCCGGGCACTGCGGATCCCCCCAGTGGGTCCTTCCATCCTGCACTGCCGCGTTCTACACGTGGACTACGCACTCAAGGTAGGGCATCCTGCTGGCCCTGGGGGACAGTGTGGGCACCCTCCCTTATGGTTCCTTCCTCCAGGTCTGTGTGGATATCCCAGGAACGTCCAAGCTGCTGCTGGAGCTGCCACTGGTGATCGGCACCATTCCCTTGCACCCTTTTGGCAGCCGTTCCTCCAGCGTGGGCAGCCACGCCAGCTTCCTGCTGGACTGGAGGCTGGGGGCCTTGCCGGAGCGGCCTGAGGGTAAGCTCCCACCCTGCTTGCATGCAGAGGGTCCAACCTCACCCACCCTGTCTCTCGCTTCCAGCTCCTCCTGAGTACTCGGAGGTGGTAGCCGACACTGAGGAGGCAGCCTTGGGGCAGAGCCCCTTCCCGCTTCCGCAGGACCCCGACATGAGCCTTGAAGGCCCGTTCTTCGCCTACATCCAAGAGTTCCGCTACCGCCCGCCACCCCTGTACTCTGAGGTGAGCTCAGGGGTCTGAGAACCACCCATGCCTCTCTGAGGCTTAATGGGAACATTTCTCTTAGGAGGATCCAAACCCACTCTTGGGGGACATGAGGCCGCGCTGCATGACTTGCTGAACGGCACAGGGACCCCTCGAGGAACAAGGTTGCACACCAGCTTTCAGCCACCATGACTGTGGGGAGTGGCTGGACCAAGGGCTGACCTCCCCGACTGCATCAAAGTTGGGGAACCAAGTCTCAGAGTGAGGCGGGGGCCTTTCGGATATCACATGGGACAGAGGAAGAGCCCGGCTGGAATCTGACTTACCTGGACCGCTGTCCTTGTGAGGCATTGAATGCCCAGTGCAGTATCCGAGAGACTGTTTAATAACCTGTCTTCCCAGCCAATTGGTGGTGCTGGAATCCCCTAGGAGCCTTCAGTCTGGGAGAAACAGAGCCAGACATAGACAGTTCCAGCATCACAGAACCAGAAGAAGAGACCTGCAACTGTGAGAGTCCAGACAGGAAGCAGAGAAGGCGTCCTTGCGGAAAGGGCATTTTAGCTGAGGCTTTGGAGTACGAATAGGAGCTCAGCAGGCAGACGAATGAGGAATAAAGGTCAGAGAAGGTCAGAGCTGAGTGACGTTTGGAATCCACCCCGTTTATTGTAGAACTGGGGGTTCAGAGGGCAGGTGCCTCAGAGTTGAGGCCACACAGTGAGGTCTGGTGGGTGAAAGGACCCAGGAACGAGGCGTTCAGGAAAGCAGGTTGTCAGAGCTATGTGGAGTCTGTGGGTGGCAGGGGCAGCCGCTCCAGCCTTTGAAGACTTTGAAAGCCAGAGATTCCTGGCGCAGGCTTGGACTTCCTGGGAGCTCCTCCAAGTACCCAGGGGCATCAGAGCTGCCTGGGTGTTACATGGCCCAGGGAACCCAGGTTCAGGGTAGGACAGGCAAGACCAGATACCCAATGTGCAAAGTGAAAACACTGGGCTCCCTGTTAAACGATGAAGAATTCAAGACAGTGACAGCATTACGTCACCCCTGGGGACAGAGGTCAGCCTAAGGTGACACACGGGGACTACTGTGCTTCCGGAGGCTCCCTGTGTCCTGGAGGAGAAAAGCATTAGAGGGGGCAGCTGGACAAGCTCCCAACTGCAGAGTCCCAGCCCTGGCTGGGGCAGGGCCCCGGCCTGGGACTCAGCATTTCTGATATGCCTTAAGAATTCATTCTGTTTTGTACAATTATTTTTTAAAAGTAAACGTGTGGAGAAAGAATCCGGGCTTCTTGGTTTATTTCCGCCCCCGAT